GGTGAAGCCCTGCCCTCTAGTGGTTATGGGTGTGAGAGGACTTCTGTTCAACATTATATGTCTGGCTCACCACGGTTTATTAAAACCAATCGTTCATTAAAAAGCACTTATTAGGGGTCTGGGTAAGATGCCGAGCAAGTGAAATGTTTACGTGTGAAAAGGCATTGACACTGGACAAAGGTACAGCTGCTAAAAGAAGTGCTCGTTCATTGGCTTCGACAGCTGTACGACTGGTTTCTAATTGCTGTTCCAGCCTCTCCCCAGTTCCATATACCACAAACGAATGAAAAAGATTAGCTCTCCCTGGAGCTCTCTGAGGCTGAACCTTGCTCTCTCATTACACATGGTAACTAAGCACACCCCTTAAAGAATTTTGGGAAGTCGCCCCGCGATTACCGGCTCCCCCAAGAACCAAGCAGTCAGTGCAGGGTTTTGCAAGTGAGAGTGCGAGACTCGGGAGGCTGCTCACGGTGCTCCAGTCCCTGGCAGGAGCATGGACACCTCGCCCCTTCCTTCCGTGGGCCTCAACGTTGCCTGCTGAGATTGTGACTGCCACCCCGACGGGAGCAGCTTCCCCTACAGACTTTGTAGAGAGCGCTTAAACGCCTCGGGGACAGCGGCCATGACTCTCAGCTTGGGCCGACCCCGCGGCCGCCCCACGGGAATGCGTGGCCGACACGGGGCGTGGGCGAATCTCCGACCCTCGCGTTCAGGGGGTGCATATAAACGGGCGGACACCGTCCCTGGGGTAAGGGAGGCGCCAGCAAGAACAAGGCGGGCCACCAACCCCGAGCGACCTCCTACCGGACGGATCCAAACCCAAACATTGTCCATTCCGGGCCGAAGTCTCGGCCTTCACTTCACTTCCGCCTTCCCAGCCCGTGAACACGAATGCGCCTGCGCGCACCTCTCTCAGCGGAAGTAATAGTGACAAAGCTGGGTTCGCGGCTGGCCCAGGAGTGCGGGGCGCGACTGGGCGGCCGGCGGCGGGGAGGGGCGGAGCGCAGGAGTCGGAGGCGGGAGCAGACCAGCACGGCCTCGCGGAGCCGGCCCGGCGGACCGTGACGGGTCCCCTCACCTCCTCTTCTCTCCCCTCCCCGCCCGCCCTCTCTCCCTCCCTTCCTCCCTCCCGCTCGCTTCTTCTCACGCCGGGAGCAGGCTCCCGCCTCGCACCGCTGCCCCGCGAGCAGCTCCTCTTCTCCCGAGGCGCGCGGGGCGCCCCCGCGAGCCCCGCGGCTGAGACCCCGCAGCCTGGAGGAGGGCTGTCCGGGGCTTTGGGTGGGTACCAGTATTACCTCCTGCCCCCATTTGTCAGCGCCGCTTCTCCTGGTTTCTCTTGCAGATGCTGCTGCTAGGGGTGGTGGGAGCAGCCGTGGGACGCGTGGCCGGGAGCGGGGGTGACAGCCTGGGATTCCGGGGGCTTCTCTTCCTTGTCCTCCTCCTCTCCTCTCTATTCCCAGTGTGGCCGTGGCTGACACTAAAGACTTTGTAGCCATCAACCCGAGTGCAGTTTCGATGGAAAATGAAGGTAAAGGCCCCTGGCCGACCGGTTGCAACGCGTCAAATATTTTTTCTTTGGTTTTACTTCCTAGGTTGCACGTTTTCAAAAAATACCTAATGGTGAAAATGAGACAATGATTCCTGTATTGACATCAAAAAAAGCAAGTGAATTACCAGTCAGTGAAGTTGCAAGCATTCTCCAAGTAAGTGGTTAGTGGGGAGGAAGGGACTAGATTTTCAATAACTTTCATGTATAAACTCTAATAGGCTGATCTTCAGAATGGTCTAAACAAATGTGAAGTTAGTCATAGGCGAGCCTTTCATGGCTGGAATGAGTTTGATATTAGTGAAGATGAGCCACTGTGGAAGAAGTATATTTCTCAGGTGAGATACTTTTACTTCCTCTTCTACTGTGTTGTGTTGAATTGCTGTTTGTTTTTACTTTCAGTTTAAAAATCCCCTTATTATGCTGCTTCTGGCTTCTGCAGTCATCAGTGTTTTAATGCATCAGTTTGATGATGCCGTCAGTATCACTGTGGTAAGAAAAAAATTACATATTTTTAATCTGTTGTCTGATTTAAAAGCCTGTTTCTTTTGTTTAGGCAATACTTATCGTTGTTACAGTTGCCTTTGTTCAGGTAAGTACTCTATTTTGCCAACATGAAAATGGAAATTAAATTCTACTTTTTTTTGTTTGAATAGGAATATCGTTCAGAAAAATCTCTTGAAGAATTGAGTAAACTTGTGCCACCAGAATGCCATTGGTATGATCCTTTTTTTGGTATGGATTTCTGCCTTAACCATGGTTGTTTCTATTTCGTGTTACAGTGTGCGTGAAGGAAAATTGGAGCATACACTTGCCCGAGACTTGGTTCCAGGTGATACAGTTTGCCTTTCTGTTGGGGATAGAGTTCCTGCTGACTTACGCTTGTTTGAGGTAAATTTGGGATCTGATTGTAATAAGTGAAAATTTGAATCTGGGATTCTTTATGTTCCCTAAGGCTGTGGATCTTTCCATTGATGAGTCCAGCTTGACAGGTGAGACAACGCCTTGTTCTAAGGTGACAGCTCCTCAGCCAGCTGCAACTAATGGAGATCTTGCATCGAGAAGTAACATTGCCTTTATGGGAACACTGGTCAGATGTGGCAAAGCAAAGGTAAATTTTTTTCCTGATTTGAAAAAAGCAGTATGTAAATGTATTTTCCTGTTTTTCCCCTTAGGGTGTTGTCATTGGAACAGGAGAAAATTCTGAATTTGGGGAGGTTTTTAAAATGATGCAAGCAGAAGAGGTGAGTACTTAATATGTTAATGATGTATTTGTATTGTGGTGACACTCTTCTTCAATTTATCAAGGCACCAAAAACCCCTCTGCAGAAGAGCATGGACCTCTTAGGAAAACAACTTTCCTTTTACTCCTTTGGTATAATAGGTAAGAGAAGAGTGAGTATGTATATATTTTTAAAGGGAAAAATAACTATTTAATTATCTTTCAGGAATCATCATGTTGGTTGGCTGGTTACTGGGAAAAGATATCCTGGAAATGTTTACTATTAGTGTAAGGTAAGTCTCAATACTTTATAATTGGAGTCTCTACATTTTAATACTTTGTATATGTTGGTTATAGTTTGGCTGTAGCAGCAATTCCTGAAGGTCTCCCCATTGTGGTCACAGTGACGCTAGCTCTTGGTGTTATGAGAATGGTGAAGAAAAGGGCCATTGTGAAAAAGCTGCCTATTGTTGAAACTCTGGGTAAGTCTGTGTTAAGAGCATTCTTATGCAATTTTTGGTGACTTGTAATGATTTAATTCTTTAGGCTGCTGTAATGTGATTTGTTCAGATAAAACTGGAACACTGACGAAGAATGAAATGACTGTTACTCACATATTTACTTCAGATGGTCTGCATGCTGAGGTACTCTATAGGTTTTTAAAAACAAACAAAAATTGTATTATTGATCCCACTTTGTGATCTTTAGGTTACTGGAGTTGGCTATAATCAATTTGGGGAAGTGATTGTTGATGGTGATGTTGTTCATGGATTCTATAACCCAGCTGTTAGCAGAATTGTTGAGGTAAATATTTTTTTTTCCAAGATGGTGACTTTATAGGTTCATAGTTTATGTGTATTTTTCTTAGGCGGGCTGTGTGTGCAATGATGCTGTAATTAGAAACAATACTCTAATGGGGAAGCCAACAGAAGGGGCCTTAATTGCTCTTGCAATGAAGGTACGTACCTAAATTTCTCTTCTTTGACATTTGTGAGAATTAACTTTCTCTTTGTGCCATATAGATGGGTCTTGATGGACTTCAACAAGACTACATCAGAAAAGCTGAATACCCTTTTAGCTCTGAGCAAAAGTGGATGGCTGTTAAGTGTGTACACCGAACACAGCAGGTATCCATCTGTTTAAAGAATACTTATTTCCTTTAAACTTGTGTTTGGTACATTTTCTTCTTAGGACAGACCAGAGATTTGTTTTATGAAAGGTGCTTACGAACAAGTAATTAAGTACTGTACTACATACCAGAGCAAAGGGCAGACCTTGACACTTACTCAGCAGCAGAGAGATGTGTACCAACAAGAGAAGGCACGCATGGGCTCAGCGGGACTCAGAGGTAAGGCTATTTCAGCATAGTCCCCTGGGGTGTTGTTGTTGTTTGGATTTTATTATTTCCTAAGTTCTTGCTTTGGCTTCTGGTCCTGAACTGGGACAGCTGACATTTCTTGGCTTGGTGGGAATCATTGATCCACCTAGAACTGGTGTGAAAGAAGCTGTTACAACACTCATTGCCTCAGGAGTATCAATAAAAATGATTACTGGAGATTCACAGGAGACTGCAGTTGCAATCGGTATAACTAGACTGCTTTCTTTTGTTTTCGATGTTTATTACATTTTCTCTCTCATTTGCTTTAGCCAGTCGTCTGGGATTGTATTCCAAAACTTCCCAGTCAGTCTCAGGAGAAGAAATAGATGCAATGGATGTTCAGCAGCTTTCACAAATAGTACCAAAGGTAGGCCTAAACTAAAGCCTTTTGGACTGAAAGAAGATTTTTAGTGTATCTTGTATTTTAACAGGTTGCAGTATTTTACAGAGCTAGCCCAAGGCACAAGATGAAAATTATTAAGGTGAGTGTGTAAGAATCAGATTGTTTTATTTCCTTCCTCTCCCCTGTCCTCTGCTCCACTCTAGTCGCTACAGAAGAACGGTTCAGTTGTAGCCATGACAGGAGATGGAGTAAATGATGCAGTTGCTCTGAAGGCTGCAGACATTGGAGTTGCGATGGGCCAGACTGGTACAGATGTTTGCAAAGAGGCAGCAGACATGATCCTAGTGGATGATGATTTTCAAACCATAATGTAAGCTTTGTTTCAGTGAATGCCTATCAGAGTTCTCACTTCATCTTTATTTTTTAAATTTCAGGTCTGCAATCGAAGAGGGTAAAGGGATTTATAATAACATTAAAAATTTCGTTAGATTCCAGCTGAGCACGTAAGTTTGCAAGAAATTTGTCACCATGGGTCTGATATTTTTAAATGACTCTCTTTTTCAACAGGAGTATAGCAGCATTAACTTTAATCTCATTGGCTACATTAATGAACTTTCCTAATCCTCTCAATGCCATGCAGATTTTGTGGATCAATATTATTATGGATGGACCCCCAGCTCAGAGGTACGAGTTTTTTAATTGCATGAGCTGGAAAGGAAAGTAATTTATTTTTCTGTTTGTTTTTAAGCCTTGGAGTAGAACCAGTGGATAAAGATGTCATTCGTAAACCTCCTCGCAACTGGAAAGACAGCATTTTGACTAAAAACTTGATACTTAAAATACTTGTTTCATCAATAATCATTGTTTGTGGGACTTTGTTTGTCTTCTGGCGTGAGGTATATTCACTGGCCAAGCTGCTATATTAACATGAAAAGTAATTTTGTTATTGCCTCTTGACAGCTACGAGACAATGTGATTACACCTCGAGACACAACAATGACCTTCACATGCTTTGTGTTTTTTGACATGTTCAATGCACTAAGTTCCAGATCCCAGGTATGTTTAGGTGAACTTAGTTGATTGACTTGAGTAATAAATGAACTCTCTGCTCTGCCAACAGACCAAGTCTGTGTTTGAGATTGGACTCTGCAGTAATAGAATGTTTTGCTATGCAGTTCTTGGATCCATCATGGGACAATTACTAGTTATTTACTTTCCTCCGCTTCAGAAGGTTTTTCAGACTGAGAGCCTAAGCATACTGGGTAAAGAAAACGTTATCTTTATCATTTATGTAAAATGTAAAACCCAACTTATTTTCTCTTGCAGATCTGTTGTTTCTTTTGGGTCTCACCTCATCAGTGTGCATAGTGGCAGAAATTATAAAGAAGGTTGAAAGGAGCAGGGAAAAGATCCAGAAGCATGTTAGTTCGACATCATCATCTTTTCTTGAAGTATGATGCATATTGCATTATTTTATTTGCAAACTAGGAATTGCAGTCTGAGGATCATTTAGAAGGGCAAGTTCAAGAGGATATGAAGATTTGAGAACTTTTTAACTATTCATTGACTAAAAATGAACATTAATGTTAAAGACTTAAGACTTTAACCTGCTGGCAGTCCCAAATGAAATTATGCAACTTTGATATCATATTCCTTGATTTAAATTGGCTTTTGTGATTGAGTGAAACTTTATAAAGCATATGGTCAGTTATTTAATTAAAAAGGCAAAACCTGAACCACCTTCTGCACTTAAAGAAGTCTAACAGTACAAATACACTATCTATCTTAGATAGATATATTTTTTTTTATTTTTAAATATTGTACTATTTATGGTGGTGGGGCTTTCTTACTAATACACAAATAAATTTAATCATTTCAAAGGCATTCTATTTGGTTTAGAAGTTGATTCCCAGGAGTGCCATATTTCAGCTACTGTATTTCCTTTTTCTTGTAATGTAAGCAGCTCAGATACCATGTGCTATCATTTTTGTATCAAGTTTTTTGCACAGGATGTGACCACTGTCAGATCACTGTTCTTTTCTTTCTTTTTGTGATTGAAAAGCCTATACTACAATTTGAAGTAAATTTTTGTTTTTCTTAGTAAGTGTAAATGGTTGCTTTATTTTTATTTTAAAAAGGTATGTCTTTGGTTTGGCAGAATTCATGCAGGGCTATCAAGTGGTGTTCTAGGGTAACAGTGTCCATAATTAACGCTTAGTCATAGAGTCAAAAACATTTAAGACTGATTGGGTTGAAGTTTATAATAAATTATATTAACATGTCTTCCTTTTTGAGGTAAAGATATATACTTTGTCAAATATCATTTTGTCATCCTCTAAATATAAATCCAAATACCTCAGCTAAGTAATTCTATTTTATTATTTTTACTGTTATGTATGTTTTTAATCATATTTCTTAGGAAGTATAGGCTACTGGACTTAGAATAAAAAGTCCCCAAACCCAAACAAATGGTTTATGAACCAGAGTATATGTGGAAGATTCTTTGCTGGTCTTGCTCTGTGTGCATCTGAAGCTTCTTTGGCCTAGATTTTAGCACAAACCTGAGTATATCTCTTCTACTTTCATCATGTGTTCTGTACCTTCTTTTTGTTTCATTGGGCATGCTAGGGAAATAGGTGGATTTTGTGTGTAATGCCATCAGTTTTTATGAAAGCTTGATGAGGTATAGGTCATTTGTTTTGAGTATGTGGGCCAGAAATTTAAAATTAGAAATTTGTTTTTCTGTTGAGTATATAAACAAAAATTGGTCCCAATTCTAACAGGTTTAATCCTTCTTGAAGCCAATAAGTTTTATCTTTTATAATCTGTCAGGATGAACCACTCCTTAGCTTTTATCCAATATTAAACTGCAAGTGTTAGCACTGAAATATTGTCATTGATAGGGAAAATATCTATTCTTTGAGTCATTGTTACTGAGGCAGTTGAGTGTAAGGAGCTGGCTGCAGTTTATTCTACTTAACCCTTTAAGGCTGAATTGTCAAATGTACATTGTTCCATGTCGTTAGATGGAACATGGAAGCCATTGTCTAATCAACTCTATCATTAGTGACTTGATGTCTCATACCTTAATTTTGTAATGATTTTTATTCTCTGTTACAAAGACTTGAAATACGTATTAAATGCACGTTAATGTTTTGCTTTGCATTTTAGGTTCAGATTATGACTTGATTGAAATAAATGTGCCTATACATTCATTTGCTTTGTACTATAAAAATAAAAATGATTTCTTAAGTTAATGACATCCCAGTGGGGACTATTAGCATTAAAA